AAGGGGCTAGGCTGATCACCCAGTGGGAGAATGGGGGAAGGCCTGGTTTTATCCACAGATGTGTGCATGGGTGAAGGACCGTGGCTGCAGATCTTGGTCTTGGCATGAGGTGTGGGAGGAGCGTAGGGCTTTAAGCCAGGAGACTGGGATCGTCCTTAACGTGATACTTTCTAGCTTTGTGACCTTTGGAAAGTCACTTTACATTTGGAAAGTCAGTTTACATTTCTTTCTCTGTAAAATGAAGGTAATAATGTTTGCCTAGAGGGTTATTAAAATTGAATGTAGTAATATAAAAATACTAAACCCTAGATAAATGTGGTTGAAACTGATTATCTGACTAATCGTTTTCTAATGTGTATCAACATAAATCATTTGCATTATGGTTTCTTGCCTTCTCCCCGCTACAGTAAAAATAAATAAATAAATAAATAAATAAATAAATAAATAAATAAATAAAATAGTCCAGTGTTACCCGAACCCCAAAGGGGACTGTTGTGCCAGGTGGTGGGGGATTTGGGACCGTAGGAGGGGCCACCATGGGCAGATGTGGTGAGGGAGGAAAGGAGAGCAGAAGAGGGGACCCGATGAGCAATCCTTACACCCTACCTGCAGTGTCGAAACAGCGTCCCGCCCACACACTTCCGGCAGAATCTCCCGAAGTCCACACCTCTCACTCCAGCCTGGACTTTGATGCTGTGGGCACGCCTCAGAGCCAGAAGTTTATGGCTCCCACCTGCTCAATCTGACAGGAAGCTTCTGCTCCCCAGTTCTCCCCAGCCACTGTGGTCTACAGATTCCAGGAAACCCATCCCCCTGTGACCTCATGGTGTGCTCTGTTCTCCACCCTAGGGACCAGAAGGAGCCAGGAGTAAAGAACTGGCTTACTTGGCCGCCACTGGGAAATTCTGGGTAATTCGAGACGCCCTGGAATTTGGACCCACTCCGCTGATAGGTGGTGGCCAGGGTTCTAGGGAACACAAGAGGCGGAGCCAGGTGGCTTCCCTGTGCTGGCATTCTTGCCTCTCTCTCTCTTTCTCTCTCTCTGTCTCTTAGCCTTGCAGCCGTTTCCCTCTGCGATTCATGTAAGTGTGACTCGATTTCAGGGAAAGGGAACTCGCGTGGGCTGAGGAGACCGGAGTGGACGGGCTGGGGAAGGCACCGTGATGCCCGCAACCCCGTCCCTGAAGGTGGTCCATGAGCTGCCTGCCTGTACCCTCTGTGCGGGGCCGCTGGAGGATGCGGTGACCATTCCCTGTGGACACACCTTCTGCCGGCTCTGCCTCCCCGCGCTCTCCCAGATGGGGGCCCAATCCTCGGGCAAGATCCTGCTCTGCCCGCTCTGCCAAGAGGAGGAGCAGGCAGAGACTCCCATGGCCCCTGTGCCCCTGGGCCCGCTGGGAGAAACTTACTGCGAGGAGCACGGCGAGAAGATCTACTTCTTCTGCGAGAACGATGCCGAGTTCCTCTGTGTGTTCTGCAGGGAGGGTCCCACGCACCAGGCGCACACCGTGGGGTTCCTGGACGAGGCCATTCAGCCCTACCGGGTAAGAAGTGTAGCTTTACCTAGGGCCTGTTTTCACCTCTATCCACCCATTCTTCTCCCCACAGGATCGTCTCAGGAGTCGACTGGAAGCTCTGAGCACGGAGAGAGATGAGATTGAGGATGTAAAGTGTCAAGAAGACCAGAAGCTTCAAGTGCTGCTGGTACAGGCCACGTCACTGGCTACCTTTTCCTTTCCTAACCATGTCTGCCTTTTATCCCTTGAAGACTCAGATCGAAAGCAAGAAGCATCAGGTGGAAACAGCTTTTGAGAGGCTGCAGCAGGAGCTGGAGCAGCAGCGATGTCTCCTGCTGGCCAGGCTGAGGGAGCTGGAGCAGCAGATTTGGAAGGAGAGGGATGAATATATCACAAAGGTCTCTGAGGAAGTCACCCGGCTTGGAGCCCAGGTCAAGGAGCTGGAGGAGAAGTGTCAGCAGCCAGCAAGTGAGCTTCTACAAGTGAGAGACACTTCACCACTTTGTAGGATAAGACTAAATGTATGTTCTTGTCTTTCTTTTGCAGGATGTCAGAGTCAACCAGAGCAGGTAGGGCCCACTCCCCGGTCCTGCCTCCTTTTTGGACCTAACTGGTTACCAAACCTGTCTGCAGGTGTGAGATGAAGACTTTTGTGAGTCCTGAGGCCATTTCTCCTGACCTTGTCAAGAAGATCCGTGATTTCCACAGGAAAATACTCACCCTCCCAGAGATGATGAGGATGTTCTCAGGTAAAGGGGAAGGCGCCACAGTTTTCCCCAGTCAGATCTCTCTTTCTATTTCTGCTTCCCTCAGAAAACTTGGCGCATCATCTGGAAATAGATTCAGGTAAACAGCTTGGGATTTGGGGAGTCATTCTTCGCTGTTGATGTCTGCGCGCTCCTCCCTCTAGGGGTCATCACTCTGGACCCTCAGACCGCCAGCCGGAGCCTGGTTCTCTCGGAAGACAGGAAGTCAGTGAGGTACACCCGGCAGAAGAAGAGCCTGCCAGACAGCCCCCTGCGCTTCGACGGCCTCCCGGCGGTTCTGGGCTTCCCGGGCTTCTCCTCCGGGCGCCACCGCTGGCAGGTTGACCTGCAGCTGGGCGACGGCGGCGGCTGCACGGTGGGGGTGGCCGGGGAGGGGGTGAGGAGGAAGGGAGAGATGGGACTCAGCGCCGAGGACGGCGTCTGGGCCGTGATCATCTCGCACCAGCAGTGCTGGGCCAGCACCTCCCCGGGCACCGACCTGCCGCTGAGCGAGATCCCGCGCGGCGTGAGAGTCGCCCTGGACTACGAGGCGGGGCAGGTGACCCTCCACAACGCCCAGACCCAGGAGCCCATCTTCACCTTCACTGCCTCTTTCTCCGGCAAAGTCTTCCCTTTCTTTGCCGTCTGGAAAAAAGGTTCCTGCCTTACGCTGAAAGGCTGAAGTGGGGCGCGCGAAGGGCGGCGAAGCGGAGACGGCGGCTCTCCGGGATCCAGCTCCGCCCCTGGCCAGTGTGCGGCCCGGGGGCTCCCTGTGCCCGCGTGAGGCGAGAGAACAGGGGACTTGAGTCTCGAACAGCGGTTGTTTTTACTTTATTTATCTTAGGCCCTCAGCTCCCTGACGTCCTGAGCCTCCCTGTGACGCTCTGGCCTTCTCTGTACCTCAGAGTGCAGAACCACAGACGGCTTCGGCTGTGCCTAGGGCAACAGCCAACCTAGGAGCCAGCGGGCTTTCGGGGAAAAAAAAGAAAAAGACATCTAAAATAAAATGTTTAAACTGTTTCAAAATAATTATCTTGGGAAAAATCAGGGTTTTGCTG